TCCTACCCCCAACCCCCTTCCCCATTAATGTGAGTAATGAATTAGCCTGACCACAGGTGGTCACTGTAGGCTAATGGAAAATACCCAAGGGAGGGCAAAGCCCCCCATCAGATGCATGAATGTTTGCGAATGTTGACTGCCACTGCCCCACACACTGTGTCTTTATAGAATTCCCCTTTGCCCACCCTCTTCCTGTCTCCACCTGGACACAACTTGCTCAAAGGCTGGTGACTTGTGGGCCATTCATCTACAACCAAGTCCTGATGGAGCAAGAGGCCCACGCCTAGGGGATGCAAGAACAACCCGTTTCTTAAATGTTACCAGTCCCAGCCAATCTTACGGTGACATTACAGTTAAATTTCCCAATTGAAAACAAGCAAACAGACACTCAAACTGGTCCTGTAATTGTTGCTAGACTTTATGTGTTGTACAACTAAACATTGCTGTTTGAACAGTAACTGCCTGGCCTGTCTTATTTGTGCTCCTTGACCAAATCAGCCATTATGTCATCTCACCCATGTGTGGAGGGTGAGACTCTCTTGGTAAGAAATAGCCACAGATATTAGAGATGAAAACACTTTGTGAGGTCAGTTCATCTTCAGTTGGCGTCAGGTCGGGCCTCAGTCATTATTTTCTAGTGTTTCATAACCAAAGTGAGTAATGGATGGGAGGTTGAGGTGGGAAGATGGCTTGAGCATGGGAGGTTGGAGGTGCAGTGAGCTGAGATCATTCCTGACAGGACCAACCCAAGTCCATACCTAAAGGCAGGGGGCTAAGGGGGCAGGTGAGGTCGGGAGGCCACTCACCTATCACTCACCCCTTCGCGCTCGAGCCAATTCTCAGGGCCCGCCTCTTTCTCCCCTTTCTCGGCGGGGGCCTCTACCCTGACTCCGCCCCGCTCCCCGGGCACTGCCCCACCACGTGACCCGGTCTCGCTCCTCCTCCTCCTCCTCCTTACGTCATAATCTCCGCCCTCCCCTTCAGAACCGCGCCCCACAGCTCGGCGCAGGTCCCGCCCCTTTCCATCTACGGGGCGGCAGGAGGCCCGAAGCAAGATGGCGGTGAATCAGAGCCACACCGAGAACCGCCGCGGAGCCCTCATCCCTAACGGTGAAAGGTGCCTGAGGGGAAGCACGGCGTGCTGTCGGAATTGTGTGCCGTCTGTTCCTCATTTTCTACAGTCTCTTGAAGCGGTCTCCGAATGTGGAGCTCTCCTTCCCACAGCGATCAGAAGGCTCAAATGTCTTTAGTGGTAGAAAGACAGGAACATTGTTTCTCACTTCATACCGGGTAATTTCTACTTCTACTTTAATCTGCTGATTATTCCTTTTCCAAAGTTTCTGTCCTTGCGTAGGTGATTTTCATAACTTCATGCTCCATCAGTGATCCCATGTTGTCTTTTATGATGCCATTTGATCTGATGACGAACCTCACTGTTGAACAACCAGTATTTGCTGCAAACTTCATTAAGGGAACTATTCAGGCAGCTCCATATGGTAAGTGTTCCCTCAGAAGTGTGTATTTTTTTTCTTGGTGAGTGTGTGCCATTTCTTCCCCCAGGTGGCTGGGAAGGACAAGCTACTTTTAAATTAGTCTTCAGAAATGGAGATGCCATTGAATTTGCCCAGTTGATGGTGAAAGCTGCCTCTGCTGGTAAGTGATGCTGATAAAGATATTAAGCACTTGAGTTCCTATTTTGCCAAATTTGTCTTTCCAGCTGCCCGAGGATTTCCACTTAGAACCTTAAATGACTGGTTCAGCTCTATGGGAATTTATGTAATTACTGGGGAAGGGAATATGTGCACTCCACAGATGCCTTGTTCAGGTAAGGTATGGCAGAGAGGTTCTTCCTGGAAGCTGAATTTTTTTCCTTCCATTATAATTCCCAGTTATTGTCTATGGAGCCCCACCTGCAGGATATGGAGCCCCACCTCCCGGATACGGAGCCCCACCTGCAGGATATGGAGCCCAACCCGTAGGAAATGAAGGCCCGCCTGTGGGATACAGAGCCTCACCTGTGCGATATGGAGCCCCACCTCTTGGATACGGAGCCCCACCTGCAGGATATGGAGCCCCACCTCTAGGATATGGAGCCCCACCTCTTGGATATGGAACCCCACCTCTCGGATATGGAGCCCCACCTCTCGGATATGGAGCCCCACCTGCAGGAAATGAAGGCCCGCCTGCGGGATACAGAGCCTCACCTGCTGGATCAGGAGCCAGGCCTCAGGAATCTACAGCAGCCCAGGCTCCTGAAAACGAGGCTTCTCTTCCCTCTGCCTCCTCTTCTCAGGTCCATTCTTAACCTTCTAAGATGTAAACCTTGAAGACTCACCAAGCAAAGAGGTACCCTAAAATTGAAGTCAGGATAAGGAGGACGACTCAGGTATGTGATCACAGGCTTCTCGCAGGTAGTTGTTCCACCCTTTGGAAGGGCAATCTTATGGGGGAAGGTGAAACTTTACTTCTGTGCCTAGATTTTAGAAGCAGAATCAACTCTTAAATAGCTGGCTAAAGGAAGAATACCATTGTGGGGCTAATTCCCCAGTAATTTGGTTGACATTGGGTTGCATTTTTAAACATAACTTTTTCCACACTCGCATTCAAGGTTCCTGTCTTCCCATCCTCATTCAAGAAACATTTATTATGCTCCGTTTGCTAGGCACTAAGATGCGTGCTAAAAACGTCATGTTGAACACTTAGTTGTTTGAGAAAGCTAAATTTTCAATAGTAAGAGTGTTATAAATTACGGTGGATCCACAAAATGGAGTATTATACACCTGTTGAAAACTATGTCTAGAGGTAGAGAAAGCCTTCTTTGAGGAGACCAAAACCAACAAATAAAAGCATGATAAATTGACTATATCAAAATTTAAAACTTCTCTATGACAGAAGTTAAAAGATAGGCAACAGAATAGGAAAAAGTGATTTTCAACATATATATTAATTTATAGTCAGAATACGTGAATAACTACAAATCAATTCTCCCCAAAATGACAGAAATATGAATTGCCGAATAACCAAGGCAATAGCATGGCCAGAAAACGTTTGAAAAGATGTTCAGCTTGACTAGTGTTAGGGAAATGCAACCTGAGATGAGAAAACATTTTTATCTCCAAAGATTTACAAATATTAAAACTCTTGATATGGCACTTTCACATTTTAAAATATGCCTGCGAGAAAACTTGCATGTGTGCACAAAGATGCATGTGGGAAGATTTCATTATATTCATTGTTTCTAACAGCACAAAATTAGAAATAACCTATATGTCCATTAATAGGAAATATATGAATAGGCTATGGTATGCCCATACTACGTATGCAGAAATTTCTAAGACTTGTTGATAAGGAGAAAAGCAAGTTGTAGGGAGCATATACTATAGTGATTTTCAGCCTCATCAGACTGAATGCCCCATTTTATAACAAATATTTATATTTTATAACAAACGTTTATATTTGTATATTTATAACAAATATTTTGTAATGTCTCCTTCACTTCAATGAAGTTTGTAGATAATTGCATATGATTCCACACCATTTCAACCAAAATTAATAGGCCATAAATGTGATAGAGGAAATAAAAGGAGTTTGTAGTAAAATTTTAAGTGTTTTAATATATAAATGCTCAGAT